GTGCGTGAACTGCTGCATTTTCAGGCAGAAACCTTTAACATCCACATTCCTGCTCCCTGTCCCGTGCCTCAAGGCTGGCCTGCGCACGGGAGTCTCAGTTGGGCGCGCCTCTGCCAAGCCGAGACTGAAGGGGGCTAGCCTCTCTCCCTGTAACGCTGGGCGGGCCACGTTAGGAGGCTATGAATCAGCTGATTTCCTTGGCTGCTCCAACCCCACCTCAAATGGCCACCTCGCACCCGCCCGCCAAACCCCATGGCCAGGACTCCAGCCAAGGCTGACAGCCAAGCCCGACTGCTGCAGGAACACTTTGCCTAGAGCTTATTCGGTGGTAGTCTGGTTTTGCCTAGGCTAGGAGGAGCCCAATCCCAGACCATGCTATCCAGTAGTCGGCCGGACTTTTCTTCCCCTAATTCGCACCCAAGAGGAGCCCGCTAGATCAATCCCCGCCAATCCTAGGAAGCTGGCATGCTTCGTAGGTGCAGACAGTAATAGCGGGGACCGGCGCGGGGCAGGTGTGTCCGGCTAAGACGCCAGGACAGGGCAGGGGCTCCAGGACCCGAGAGGAGAGGGACTTCTTCCAGCGCTCAAGCGCCCGCTGCCCTCTATTAGTGGGAAAGGAATCCAGCCTCAGCCCCGCGCGGGCGCGGTCGGCGTCGGCGGGCCCAGAAGCCCAGCCCTGGGCATCCGCTGAGCTACATTTGGCTGGGTCTTCCCAGAGTGGGCTGAGGAGCCAGTTTCTCGGTCAACACTAGGTCTCCACGGGGCCAGGGGAGAAGGGAGGTGGGAGGTGAGAAAGCTCAGCCGCCTCTGGTTTCGAGTAAAAGTCGCCGCGGTTTTGCAGGGACCGACTTTTTCTTGAGGCGCATTTAAGGCCAAGTGACTGTCTCCTGCCCTCCCTCTCTCCTGCCCCCTCTCCTCCCTGAGTCCCGCCCTCCCGCACACGCTGACCCAGGGACACACCCTACTGCAGCGACGCAAACAGGGCGTTGTTCCCGTTAAAGGGGAACGCCAGGAGCCTCCCACTGCCCCCTTGCTTCGCGCGCGCGCAGCCCCGCAGCGCAGCTTTGGCGGCGCCAGCAGCGGAGCCAACGCACCCGAGTTTGTGTTTGAGGCCACCCTGAGGATCGGGACAGCTGTTCCTTTGGGCTGTAAGTGATTTGGTGGGGAGAGTGAAGGAGATGTTCGGCCTCACGCCCAGCGCTCTCCTCGCAGGCAGAAACTCCGCTGAGCAGAACTTGCCGCCAGAATGCTCCTCCTGTTGCTGAGTATCATCGTCCTCCACGTCGCGGTGCTGGTGCTGCTGTTCGTCTCCACGATCGTCAGCGTGAGTGCCTGGCGGGGAGGCTCCCTGCGCGGCTGACTCAGGATATCTATCTGATTCTCTCTAGCAATGGATCGTGGGCAATGGACACGCAACTGATCTCTGGCAGAACTGTAGCACCTCTTCCTCAGGAAATGTCCACCACTGTTTCTCATCATCACCAAACGGTGAGGCTGGTTTTGTGCTCCATGAGCTTGTCAGCTCTCCTAACCAAGTGTCTCTTTCCCCCAGAATGGCTGCAGTCTGTCCAGGCCACCATGATCCTGTCGATCATCTTCAGCATTCTGTCTCTGTTCCTGTTCTTCTGCCAACTCTTCACCCTCACCAAGGGGGGCAGGTTTTACATCACTGGAATCTTCCAAATTCTTGCTGGTAAGTTGTGGATGGTAAAGTCCATGTGGAAGTCTCTGCCAAGGTCATGTTTCCTTTTTTATAGCCCTGCCTTCATTAGATAAGTCAGACAGAGCCCAAGAGACAACTTCAGTATTTCTTAAAGACAAGAGTTAGCACTTTGGAGATGCAAGCCGTGGAAGAGTGGGGCAAGATAATTAAGGATCCTGGACCTCAAGGCAAATAAAGTGTGTCCCCAGCAGATCAAAACTGCTGTTTTCTGCAATCAACAATTAACCCGCAATGATTTCGCTCCTGACATGGCCATCTTTGCTGTCTTCTGAACTTCCTGTAGGTGGCAGGTCCTGGATGCTGTCCCATTTTGGTTCCAAGACTATTGTGTGGCTCTCTTGACAGGGGCCAGTCAAGTGGCAGTTTTCTCCTCTGAGTTGCAGGAGGACAGGCTTAACAGGGTGGTTCATGTGGCGTATTCCCACTTCTGCACTGTCTTCAAACAAAGTTGCAGTGTCCAGTAAAACAGCAGCCCAAATAGCAGTGAGGTTAGATGTAGGTGGCCGGGCGGTGGGGGGGCGCGGGTGCATTGGGAACTCTGGAACTGCATGAATCCCACACGGCATACTGGATTTATAATAGAGTCACTCAGAGCTTCTCAAAGACCCTGTTTTCAGGGAGGAAACAGACCAGGCTTTGTGCAGCTCCAGGCTGGGGTGCTGACATCACTGGACCCCTCCTTGTGGGGGGACGCTGTCTGTCACGTGAGCTGGGGCCATCAGTTTGAGCGTGGCTGCTCCACAGGGCCCAAGATGGAGGCTTTTCTTCTCTTTCCAACACCGAAGGGCTGCATTGGTGGGCCAGGGAGGGTGGCCTGACCCACCTGCATATCCAGTGCCCTTTAGCCTTCTTTGGGCTTCAAATGCAACCTTGGGGCACCCAGGGAAATGGAGCTTGCCTTTGATCATCTTCCCCCTCTGCAGCGTGGCTTCCCAGTCATACTGTCGGCTGCATCCTTATTCCTCACTTTCTTTTTCCCTCTCCACACATTTCTTTGTCTGTTTGGCAGTGCCCATAGGCATTGCTTGCTTCACCTGGTATGTGGCAACTCTGTTAGGGGGACCATAGGCCCCTGTGGTCTGCATGGAGCTTAATCCTTTTACCATGGCGTGACTCCAATAATGGTAAAATGTCACTTCACTTCCATTGGCTTTAGGTAATGCCACCACTCACTTGTAGAGTGGCATATAGATTTCCAGGGGTTTCCATACCCAACCACCCTTGGAAAGAGACAGGTAGGTTTTTCTTGCAGCCTGAATGCCTGCTGGCCATGTAGTGTGGCCTGGGAATTGGTGACAGTGAAAGAAAGAGAAATAGGGCAGAAAATGTAAAGAAAACCCTCAGGTATTAAGGCCTAGGTGGCCAAGATTGGAAATAGAGAGCAAGTTGTTTTCCTTGTTCCCATATTTTTGTGCTACCTCCTTTCAATTCTGGACCTGGAAGCAGATTTCCTTCCAGAGGTAGAAATGTTCTTCCTACCCAGCAATTGTCAGCATCCGGGGTGGCGGAGAGGGGGCCGCTCTGCCATGGACTCTCCGTCACCCAGCTTGTCCCTCTCCTTCCCCAGGTCTGTGCGTGATGAGTGCTGCGGCCATCTACACGGTGAGGCACCCGGAGTGGCATCTCAACTCGGATTACTCCTACGGTTTCGCCTACATCCTGGCCTGGGTGGCCTTCCCCCTGGCCCTTCTCAGCGGTGTCATCTATGTGATCTTGCGGAAACGCGAATGAGGCGCCCAGACGGTCTGTCTGAGGCTCTGAGCGTACATAGGGAAGGGAGGAAGGGAAAACAGAAAGCAGACAAAGAAAAAAGAGCTAGCCCAAAATCCCAAACTCAAACCAAACCAAACAGAAAGCAGTGGAGGTGGGGGTTGCTGTTGATTGAAGATGTATATAATATCTCCGGTTTATAAAACCTATTTATAACACTTTTTACATATATGTACATAGTATTGTTTGCTTTTTATGTTGACCATCAGCCTCGTGTTGAGCCTTAAAGAAGTAGCTAAGGAACTTTACATCCTAACAGTATAATCCAGCTCAGTATTTTTGTTTTGTTTTTTGTTTGTTTGTTTTGTTTTACCCAGAAATAAGATAACTCCATCTCGCCCCTTCCCTTTCATCTGAAAGAAGATACCTCCCTCCCAGTCCACCTCATTTAGAAAACCAAAGTGTGGGTAGAAACCCCAAATGTCCAAAAGCCCTTTTCTGGTGGGTGACCCAGTGCATCCAACAGAAACAGCCGCTGCCCGAACCTCTGTGTGAAGCTTTACGCGCACACGGACAAAATGCCCAAACTGGAGCCCTTGCAAAAACACGGCTTGTGGCATTGGCATACTTGCCCTTACAGGTGGAGTATCTTCGTCACACATCTAAATGAGAAATCAGTGACAACAAGTCTTTGAAATGGTGCTATGGATTTACCATTCCTTATTATCACTAATCATCTAAACAACTCACTGGAAATCCAATTAACAATTTTACAACATAAGATAGAATGGAGACCTGAATAATTCTGTGTAATATAAATGGTTTATAACTGCTTTTGTACCTAGCTAGGCTGCTATTATTACTATAATGAGTAAATCATAAAGCCTTCATCACTCCCACATTTTTCTTACGGTCGGAGCATCAGAACAAGCGTCTAGACTCCTTGGGACCGTGAGTTCCTAGAGCTTGGCTGGGTCTAGGCTGTTCTGTGCCTCCAAGGACTGTCTGGCAATGACTTGTATTGGCCACCAACTGTAGATGTATATATGGTGCCCTTCTGATGCTAAGACTCCAGACCTTTTGTTTTTGCTTTGCATTTTCTGATTTTATACCAACTGTGTGGACTAAGATGCATTAAAATAAACATCAGAGTAACTCACTGGTCTCTCTTGAGTTTTTGTGGGAACTTGG